TCTGCCCTCTGGTCAAAATGAGAAATTGGCAAAGGGGTGCAAACATATCGCAGTATTGGGAAACAACAAAAGGTCACCCCTTTATCATGATGCTCTTTCTCTTTTATGTGCTCATAATATTCTGATATAATTTATAGAGAATAGATACTGCACTTTTTACTCTCTGGATATTTACTGCTGGAAATCTGAGGCAAACTGTAATAATCTCTGCCATGCCAGTTATAAAATTCATTATCTTAGTCTATGTTCAGAGATTTTTCTACTAGCTGGCATTACCCTCTTGGTAATAAACAATGAAAAACACATCTTCTGAGTTATGTTAATCTGCATCTTTAGAATAGGAAATAATAGCACTCAGTCAAAAGTTCAGTATAATTTTCATATTAATAAAAGACATGAAACTATGTAAAAATAATTCCATGCACAATATGTTATAATAACAATGACTTCCAATATTTACTAAGAATTTAGTCAGAAAACAAGTTTCTCAAATTATAGATGAAAATTCTCAACTAGTATCATAATCTTAACTTTTAATTCAGGTCTTCCTAATTTTTATTTTCCTAATTACTTGGCACTAAAAATAATTTAATACAACAAATAAAAATATTTTCTACTTCAAATACTTGCCTAAACAATATAAAATCATTTTAGTTTTTGAGGAAGTAATATTTCATATTTTAAATATGTAGTATAAATTAAAATTGACTTATTTAAATTACAATAAGAGTTGTGTGAGGATTAGTAAGATTTAAGTACAGTTTATATTATTGCCAACATAGACTTTTGTTTTTCAAATGTCACAAATATCTTTTATTATTTGTAGATTTATTTCTTTTATGAAGTAGTCAAATGAATCAGCTCACCCTTGACTGTAACAAAATACTGCTTGGTGACTTGGGACAGACAGGGTTTTAACCTCTGACAGCGAGATTCATTGTGGAGCAAGAGCCAATCATAGATCCTGACGACACTTGTCTCATCTAAGTTGGAATATAAAAAGCCACTTGGAATACAGTATAAAAGATTCACTGGTGTGGCAAGTTGTCTCTCAGACTGTACATGCATTAAAATTTTGCTTGGCATTACTCAAAAGCAAAAGAAAAGTAAAAGGAAGAAACAAGAACAAGAAAAAAGATTATATTGATTTTAAAATCATGCAAAAACTGCAACTCTGTGTTTATATTTACCTGTTTATGCTGATTGTTGCTGGTCCAGTGGATCTAAATGAGAACAGTGAGCAAAAAGAAAATGTGGAAAAAGAGGGGCTGTGTAATGCATGTACTTGGAGACAAAACACTAAATCTTCAAGAATAGAAGCCATTAAGATACAAATCCTCAGTAAACTTCGTCTGGAAACAGCTCCTAACATCAGCAAAGATGTTATAAGACAACTTTTACCCAAAGCTCCTCCACTCCGGGAACTGATTGATCAGTATGATGTCCAGAGGGATGACAGCAGCGATGGCTCTTTGGAAGATGACGATTATCACGCTACAACGGAAACAATCATTACCATGCCTACAGAGTGTAAGTAGTCCTATTAGTGTATATCAACAGTTTCAGCAACTTTTCTTTTCTTATTCATTTATAGCTGATTTTCTAATGCAAGTGGATGGAAAACCCAAATGTTGCTTCTTTAAATTTAGCTCTAAAATACAATACAATAAAGTAGTAAAGGCCCAACTATGGATATATTTGAGACCCGTCGAGACTCCTACAACAGTGTTTGTGCAAATCCTGAGACTCATCAAACCTATGAAAGACGGTACAAGGTATACTGGAATCCGATCTCTGAAACTTGACATGAACCCAGGCACTGGTATTTGGCAGAGCATTGATGTGAAGACAGTGTTGCAAAATTGGCTCAAACAACCTGAATCCAACTTAGGCATTGAAATAAAAGCTTTAGATGAGAATGGTCATGATCTTGCTGTAACCTTCCCAGGACCAGGAGAAGATGGGCTGGTAAGTGATAACTGAAAATAACATTATAATAAATATTACTGATTGTTCTTTCCTTTTCAAACAGAATCCGTTTTTAGAGGTCAAGGTAACAGACACACCAAAAAGATCCAGAAGGGATTTTGGTCTTGACTGTGATGAGCACTCAACAGAATCACGATGCTGTCGTTACCCTCTAACTGTGGATTTTGAAGCTTTTGGATGGGATTGGATTATCGCTCCTAAAAGATATAAGGCCAATTACTGCTCTGGAGAGTGTGAATTTGTATTTTTACAAAAATATCCTCATACTCATCTGGTACACCAAGCAAACCCCAGAGGTTCAGCAGGCCCTTGCTGTACTCCCACAAAGATGTCTCCAATTAATATGCTATATTTTAATGGCAAAGAACAAATAATATATGGGAAAATTCCAGCGATGGTAGTAGACCGCTGTGGGTGCTCATGAGATTTATATTAAGCGTTCATAACTTCCTAAAACATGGAAGGTTTTCCCCTCAACAATTTTGAAGCTGTGAAATTAAGTACCACAGGCTATAGGCCTAGAGTATGCTACAGTCACTTAAGCATAAGCTACAGTATGTAAACTAAAAGGGGGAATATATGCAATGGTTGGCATTTAACCATCCAAACAAATCATACAAGAAAGTTTTATGATTTCCAGAGTTTTTGAGCTAGAAGGAGATCAAATTACATTTATGTTCCTATATATTACAACATCGGCGAGGAAATGAAAGCGATTCTCCTTGAGTTCTGATGAATTAAAGGAGTATGCTTTAAAGTCTATTTCTTTAAAGTTTTGTTTAATATTTACAGAAAAATCCACATACAGTATTGGTAAAATGCAGGATTGTTATATACCATCATTCGAATCATCCTTAAACACTTGAATTTATATTGTATGGTAGTATACTTGGTAAGATAAAATTCCACAAAAATAGGGATGGTGCAGCATATGCAATTTCCATTCCTATTATAATTGACACAGTACATTAACAATCCATGCCAACGGTGCTAATACGATAGGCTGAATGTCTGAGGCTACCAGGTTTATCACATAAAAAACATTCAGTAAAATAGTAAGTTTCTCTTTTCTTCAGGTGCATTTTCCTACACCTCCAAATGAGGAATGGATTTTCTTTAATGTAAGAAGAATCATTTTTCTAGAGGTTGGCTTTCAATTCTGTAGCATACTTGGAGAAACTGCATTATCTTAAAAGGCAGTCAAATGGTGTTTGTTTTTATCAAAATGTCAAAATAACATACTTGGAGAAGTATGTAATTTTGTCTTTGGAAAATTACAACACTGCCTTTGCAACACTGCAGTTTTTATGGTAAAATAATAGAAATGATCGACTCTATCAATATTGTATAAAAAGACTGAAACAATGCATTTATATAATATGTATACAATATTGTTTTGTAAATAAGTGTCTCCTTTTTTATTTACTTTGGTATATTTTTACACTAAGGACATTTCAAATTAAGTACTAAGGCACAAAGACATGTCATGCATCACAGAAAAGCAACTACTTATATTTCAGAGCAAATTAGCAGATTAAATAGTGGTCTTAAAACTCCATATGTTAATGATTAGATGGTTATATTACAATCATTTTATATTTTTTTACATGATTAACATTCACTTATGGATTCATGATGGCTGTATAAAGTGAATTTGAAATTTCAATGGTTTACTGTCATTGTGTTTAAATCTCAACGTTCCATTATTTTAATACTTGCAAAAACATTACTAAGTATACCAAAATAATTGACTCTATTATCTGAAATGAAGAATAAACTGATGCTATCTCAACAATAACTGTTACTTTTATTTTATAATTTGATAATGAATATATTTCTGCATTTATTTACTTCTGTTTTGTAAATTGGGATTTTGTTAATCAAATTTATTGTACTATGACTAAATGAAATTATTTCTTACATCTAATTTGTAGAAACAGTATAAGTTATATTAAAGTGTTTTCACATTTTTTTGAAAGACACAACAGTTTTTATTCTAATGATTAATTCTGGA